ACAAGGTTTCTCCATGTTGGTCAGGCTGGTCTCGAACTCCCGACCTCAGGTGATCCACCTGCCTCGGTCTCCCAAAGTGCTGGGATTACAGGCATGAGCCACTGCACCCAGCCAGCCTGCAGATTTATTTTAATGAGAAAATCAAAGCAAAAGCAGGGGCATAAGTGGAGCATATGGATGGGACAGAGAACGTTGGAGGCTTTAGCAGAGAGAGGAAAGGGCAGGAAGGAGTCATCCACAGGAGGGGAGAGTACTGTCCTGTGACTGCTCCTCCAAGCCCCCTCTTGCCGGCGTGGACACAGCGGTCTGCACCTTGACCCTATTGCATGCCAGTGGAGCAGAGCCCCCCAGGCCAGAAGCCCTATAGCTGTTGGCCCTGGCTTGGACACCGGGCAGGGGGCACCGGGGCAGGAGCTGGCCGCGATCCTGTGGCCCCAAATGCCCCCTCGCTGATGGCCTCGTGTTCTGGGTGCAGAGCAAAGAGGACCAGGTGTCAAAGGCACCTCAGGCAGGCGCTGGGCTCAGTGGGCATCTTGTGCTCCGGGATTTTGAGGCCATTTGCAGCCAGCTCCTCCAGCCCCAGCTCCGAGCTGCAGACGCTGCCACGCACAACAGCACCGCCAGGAGTGTCCTGGGGGCTTTCTTCAGAGGAGGCTGTCAGCATCCTCAAGTTCCAGCCGCTTAGCCCCAGTCCTGCTTCAAGAGGCTTTTTTTTCACCAGAGGCTTCTCAATGGCCTGAAAGCTCAGCTGAGTCCCATGAAGTTTGCCAGGAACATAAGGCTGTCGGTGACATTCGTGGCGCCAAGATTTAAACACGCGGTTGCACGCATTGGCCACTGTCTGTGCCACATGCACTGACGCCACCTGAGATGCACACGCTGCACGCCGCACGCGCACGCCGCACGCGCACGCGGCAGCGGCTTGGCTGGCTTGTAATGGCTTGCACGCGCACGCCACACGCGCATAGCGGTTTGGCTGGCCTGTAACGGCTTGCACGCGCACGCCGCACGCGCGTAATGGCTTGGCTGGCCTGTAACGGCTTGCACGCGCATGCTGCACGCGGGTAACTGCTTGGCTGGCCTGTAGCGGCTTGGCTTTGGCTGGGATTGACTTTTCTCTTCAAACAGATTGGAAACCCGGAGTTACCTGCTAGTTGGTGAAACTGGTTGGTAGACGTGATCTGCTCGCTACTACCGGCCTCCCCAGGCTGTTAAAAGCAGATGGTAGCTGAGGTTGATTCAATGCCGGCTGCCTCTTCTGTGAAGAAGCCATTTGTTCTCAGGAGCAAGATGGGCAAGTGGTGCCGCCACTGCTTCCCCTGCTGCAGGGGGAGCGGCAAGAGCAACGTGGGCACTTCTGGAGACCAGGACGACTCCACTATGAAGACACTCAGGAGCAAGATGGGCAAGTGGTGCTGCCACTGCTTCCCCTGCTGCAGGGGGAGTGGCAAGAGCAACGTGGGCACTTCTGGAGACCACGACGACTCCGCTATGAAGACGCTCAGGAGCAAGATGGGCAAGTGGTGCTGCCACTGCTTCCCCTGCTGCAGGGGGAGCGGCAAGAGCAACGTGGGTGCTTGGGGAGACTACGACGACAGCGCCTTCGTGGAGCCGAGATACCACGTCCGTCGAGAAGATCTGGACAAGCTCCACAGAGCTGCCTGGTGGGGTAAAGTCGCCAGAAAGGATCTGATCGTCATGCTCAGGGACACTGACGTGAACAAGCAGGACAAGCAAAAGAGGTAACCAGGCCTGGGCTGGGAGGAGGTGGGAGCAATTTCCTAAAAAGTCTTGTCACTCTCATAGGACTGCTCTACATCTGGCCTCTGCCAATGGGAATTCAGGAGTAGTAAAACTCCTGCTGGACAGACGATGTCAACTTAATGTCCTTGACAACAAAAAGAGGACAGCTCTGACAAAGGTATGCAGTAGCCAACTATATCAGCATGAGGTTTTGTAATTTGTTTTTGGTCTAATACTGACAGGCCGTACAATGCCAGGAAGATGAATGTGCGTTAATGTTGCTGGAACATGGCACTGATCCAAACATTCCAGATGAGTATGGAAATACCACTCTACACTACGCTATCTACAATGAAGATAAATTAATGGCCAAAGCACTGCTCTTATACGGTGCTGATATCGAATCAAAAAACAAGGTATAGATCTACCAATTTTATCTTCAAATACTTACATAGGTTTTTGCTTTATATTGTTTTACAGCATGGCCTCACACCACTGCTACTTGGTGTACATGAGCAAAAACAGCAAGTGGTGAAATTTTTAATCAAGAAAAAAGCGAATTTAAATGCGCTGGATAGATATGGAAGGTATAGTTCTTTCTTTTAATCTGTGTTCTAGACTTTATTACAGTTCCTATCTCTGTCATTTTAGAACTGCTCTCATACTTGCTGTATGTTGTGGATCAGCAAGTATAGTCAGCCTTCTACTTGAGCAAAATATTGATGTATCTTCTCAAGATCTATCTGGACAGACGGCCAGAGAGTATGCTGTTTCTAGTCATCATCATGTGTAAGTGTTCACATTAAAAGGCTAGTTAATGCAGTAATTTGGTTTATTACATTTTTATACATAGAATTTGCCAGTTACTTTCTGACTACAAAGAAAAACAGATGCTAAAAATCTCTTCTGAAAACAGCAATCCAGGTAAGACTTGTGATAGTGAATTACTTTAGTCACATTTTAACTGAATATATGGATTTCTCAACAGAACAAGACTTAAAGCTGACATCAGAGGAAGAGTCACAAAGGTTCAAAGGCAGTGAAAATAGCCAGCCAGAGGCATGGGAAATTTTAAATTTAAATTTTTGATTAGCAAATTAACCTTCTGTTTTTGCCTCTGCAGAAAATGTCTCAAGAACCAGAAATAAATAAGGATGGTGATAGAGAGGTATACCTTCATATTCAAATGTTTCTGTTGAAAAGTGATAACTATCCTTAATATCCCACTCAAGGTTGAAGAAGAAATGAAGAAGCATGAAAGTAATAATGTGGGATTACTAGAAAACCTGAGTAATGGTGTCACTGCTGGCAATGGTGATGATGGATTAATTCCTCAAAGGAAGAGCAGAACACCTGAAAATCAGCAATTTCCTGACAACGAAAGTGAAGAGTATCACAGGTAAGCCTATGGCAACATTGAACAGGAGATAAATTGATTCTCACTTTAAAAATGTTTGCCGTAGGTCGGGCATGGTGGCTCACACCTGTAATCACAGCACTTTGGGAGGCCGAGGCAGGCGGATCACGAGGTCAGGAGATCGAGACCAGTGAAACCCCATCTAGTAATTTTATTTGTTATATTTTTATACATAGAATTTGCGAATTAGTTTCTGACTACAAAGAAAAACAGATGCCAAAATACTCTTCTGAAAACAGCAACCCAGGTAAGACTTGTGATAGTGAATTACTTTAGGTCGATTTTAACTGAATATATGGATTTTTCAACAGAACAAGACTTAAAGCTGACATCAGAGGAAGAGTCACAAAGGCTTAAAGGCAGTGAAAATGGCCAGCCAGAGGCATGGAAACTTTTAAATTTAAACTTTTGTTTAGCAAATTAACCTTCTGTTTTTACATCTGCAGAAAAGATCTCAAGAACCAGAAATAAATAAGGATGGTGATAGAGAGGTATACCTTTATATTCAAATGTTTGTGTTGAAGTAGATAATTTCTTATTCTCTGTATTTTCCAGCTAGAAAATTTTATGGCTATCGAAGAAATGAAGAAGCACGGAAGTACTCACGTCGGATTCCCAGAAAACCTGACTAATGGTGCCACTGCTGGCAATGGTGATGATGGATTAATTCCTCCAAGGAAGAGCAGAACACCTGAAAGCCAGCAATTTCCTGACACTGAGAATGAAGAGTATCACAGGTAAGCCTATGGCAACATTGAACAGGAGGTAACAGTATTTCATGAAAATTAAAATTTCTTCTAGTGACGAACAAAATGATACTCAGAAGCAATTTTGTGAAGAACAGAACACTGGAATATTACACGATGAGATTCTGATTCATGAAGAAAAGCAGATAGAAGTGGTTGAAAAAATGAATTCTGAGGTATTTTCTTTAGTTATTTTCAAATGTTTTTAGTGCTAACTAAAAGTTCTCTTTGTTTACTTAGCTTTCTCTTAGTTGTAAGAAAGAAAAAGACTTCTTGCATGAAAATAGTACGTTGCGGGAAGAAATTGCCATGCTAAGACTGGAGCTAGACACAATGAAACATCAGAGCCAGCTAAGAAAAAAGAAATATTTGGAGGATATTGAAAGTGTGAAAAAAAAGAATGATAATCTTTTAAAGGCTCTACAATTGAATGAGCTCACCATGGATGATGATACCGCCGTGCTCGTCATTGACAACGGCTCTGGCATGTGCAAGGCCGGCTTTGCGGGCGACGATGCCCCCCGGGCTGTCTTCCCTTCCATCGTGGGGCGCCCCAGGCAGCAGGGCATGATGGGGGGCATGCATCAGAAAGAGTCCTATGTGGGCAAGGAGGCCCAGAGCAAGAGAGGCATCCTGACCCTGAAGTACCCCATGGAACACGGCATCATCACCAACTGGGATGACATGGAGAAGATCTGGCACCACACCTTCTACAACGAGCTGCGTGTGGCCCCTGAGGAGCACCCCATCCTGCTGACCGAGGCCCCCCTGAACCCCAAGGCCAACCGCGAGAAGATGACCCAGATCATGTTTGAGACCTTCAACACCCCAGCCATGTACGTGGCCATCCAGGCCATGCTGTCCCTGTACACCTCTGGCCGTACTACTGGCATCGTGATGGACTCTGGTGACGGGGTCACCCACACTGTGCCCATCTATGATGGGAATGCCCTCCCCCATGCCACCCTGCGCCTAGACCTGGCTGGGCGGGAACTGACTGACTACCTCATGAAGATCCTCACCGAGCGTGGCTATAGGTTCACCACCATGGCCGAGCGGGAAATCGTGCGTGACATCAAAGAGAAGCTGTGCTATGTTGCCCTGGACTTCGAGCAGGAGATGGCCATGGCGGCCTCCAGCTCCTCCCTAGAGAAGAGCTACGAGCTGCCCGATGGCCAGGTCATCACCATCGGCAACGAGTGGTTCCGCTGCCCCGAGGCGCTCTTCCAGCCTTGCTTCCTGGGCATGGAATCCTGTGGCATCCATGAAACTACCTTCAACTCCATCATGAAGTCTGATGTGGACATCCGCAAAGACCTGTACACCAACACAGTGCTGTCTGGCGGCACCACCATGTACCCTGGCATGGCCCACAGAATGCAGAAGGAGATCGCTGCCCTGGCGCCTAGCATGTTGAAGATCAGGATCATTGCTCCTCCCAAGCGCAAGTACTCCGTGTGGGTCGGTGGCTCCATCCTGGCCTCGCTGTCCACCTTCCAGCAGATGTGGATCAGCAAGCAGGAGTATGATGAGTCAGGCCCCTCCATTGTCCACCGCAAATGCTTCTAGGTGGACTCTGACTTAGTTGCGTTACACCCTTTCTTGACAAAACCAAACTTCTCAGAAAACAACATGAGATTGGCATGGCTTTATTTGTTTTCTTGTTTCATTTTTTGTTTTGTTTTTTATTGGCTTGACTCAGGATTTAAAAACCGGAATGGTGAAGGTGACAGCAGTCGGTTGGAGGAAGCTTCCTCCAAAGTTCTACAATGTGGCCAAGGACTTTGATTGTACATTGTTCTTCTTTTCAATAGTCATTCCAAATATTGTGAGACGCATTGTTTCAGGAAGCCCCTTGCCCTGCTAAAAGCCACCCCACTTCTCTCTAAGGAGAATGGCCCAGTCCTCTCCCTAGTTCACACAGGGGAGGTGATAGCATTGCTTTTGTGCAGATTACATAATGCAAAATTTTTTGAATCTTCGCCTTAATACTTTTTAATTTTGTTTTATTTTGAATGATCAGCCTTCGTGGCCCCCCTCTTTTGTACCCCAACTTGGGGTGTATGAAGGCTTTTGGTCTCCCTGAGAGTGGCTGGAGGCAGCCAGGGCTTACCTGTACTCTGACTTGAGGAGAGTTGGATAAAAGTGCACACCTTAAAAAAAATTGAGGAAGCACAGTATTTCAGTACAGTGGACAGCTTAGCATGTTGACAACTGAGAATAAAATGCTCAGTTCTGAACTGGACAATGTAAGACACAACGAGGAAACACCGGAAATGGAAATTCAATTACGTCATTGTAGACTGGCTGCTGCTCTACATGATTGTGACCAAAGTCAGATAGCTGAAAGAGACTTCTTTCCAGAGAACAAGACATGAACAGGTTTATTTACAGAAGACAATGAATTCTCATTTATCTCACCTAAAAGAGAACAGATTCTTTCTCAACAAGTCTAACGTAGACAGTAAAATCAACAGGCTAAAAATTAAGCTCCATGAAACAAGATAAAACTCTGAGAGAAAAGACGGGGCAGGCCGCCATCTTTCCCGTTCAGGCAACTTAGTCATTCCAGCCTGCGGGCTTTGGAGAGTACAAACCGACGAGGGACAGAAGAGATCCCACAGCACAGCATAGCTGCTTTACCAAATCATGGCCAGACTGCTTCTGTAAGCAGGCCCCTGATCCTGTTCCATCTCACTGGACAGGACCTCCCAACTGGGGCCTCCAGCTACCCCCACCAGCATTCCTTGGCCAATGGAAATGTGAAATGTTCCTGGGACAGAGCTCCCGGAGAGGGGCAGGCCCCCACCTTTGCTCTTTCGGTGACTAGCCATTCTGGCCTGCGGGCTTTGGAGAGCCCAAGCTGACAAGGGGTGGAAGAGGTACCTCAGCACAGCACAGCCACGCTACCAAAACGTGGCCAGACTCTTGTTTACGTCAGTCCCTGACCACATTTCTAGTCAGTGGGTGAAGTCTTTCAACCAGGGTCTCTGGCTACCTTGACTGCTGTTCTCTGGCCGACAGAGGTCTCAGGCCTCCCTGAGTCAGAGCTCCCAGGGGGAGGACCAGATTGTCATCTTTGCTGTTGGGGCGACCCAGGCATTTCAGCCTTAGGGCTTCAGAGTGTCTGAGGCGGACCAGGGGCTGAAGTGAACCCCCAGCACAGCACAGCTGCTCTATAAAAACGTGGCCAGACTTTTCTTTTTGAAGCAAGTCCCTGTTCTTGTTCGTCCTGACTAGGTAAGACTTCTCAACTTGCCTCCAGCCACATCTTATAGGTGTGTTCAGATTGGCAACAGGTTCGTACCTCAGTGGTACAGAGCTTCCAGAGGAAGGGGCAGACTATCATCTTCCCTGGAAAATACAAGGCAATTAGGGACTGGAGGGGACCCCCAGCATACCACAGCAGCCCTACAGAAAAGTGGCCAGGCTCTCTACTTGATGGGCAGATCCTCCTGGCCTGGGTCTCTAGCCAGCCCACCACTGGAGCTATCAAGCCAGTAGCAACTCTGCAGTTCCTGGGACAGAGCTTCCAGGAGCAAATGAAATCCTTTCTGCCACTGCCTCTGCAGTGGAACTGCCCTTGCTGCCCTCAGAAGATGCAAGGGAGCAAAGACCCTAAGTGCCCTATCAACACCTCCAATAAGCTGCAGTTGACCCAAAGAACAAGCCAGTCCATCTCCCACGGGTACCACACACCCTCCACTACTCATCACCAGACAGGGAACCCTGGCTTGGGCCCACAGCACAGACCCTCCATCCTGGGCTGATTACACTAAGTGATTGCTAACTCACATGTCTCTGGGATGGAGCACCCAGGAAACAAGCAAAGTGGTGGAGCAGCAAGTCAGGTGATGTGGAGCCCAGAGGTCAGGGATGGCTGTCTCTCTAGGGTCCACTTGCCCTTGTGAGACACTTTATCCCAGCACTTTAGGAATACTGAGGTCATACCAGCCACATCTTATATGCAAGATTGCCCAGCAGAGATCAGGTCCGAGAGTTCCCTTTTTAAAAAAAGGAGACTTGCTTAATAAAAGAAGTCTAGCCACGTTTGTGTAGAGCGGCTGTGCTGTGCTGGGGGTTCACTTTTGAGAGAGTTCTCCTCTGAGACCTGATCTCTGGAGGCTGGGCAATCTTGCACTTGAGATGGGGCTGGTCTGATCTCAGCACTCCTTAGTCTGCTCGCCTCTCCCATGGCCCCAGCCTGGCCACACCTGCTTACGGGGCACTCTTAGATGCCCACACCATAGCTTCCGTGCTAGTGGACTGTACCATATCAGTGGAGAGCTGCAGCAAGGTGGCCCCTAGAGCCACGCACCAGCCTGCACATTGCCTCTCCATACGGCAGCCCTTTATTTGGAAACTTCCTAAATCACTTTGCTGTGTGTGTTTACACGGGTGGGTTTTGCTTTACTTGCCCTGAGAGCACACAGGAGTGCAGCACACACCCCAACCCACATCAACTGCCATTAAAGAAAAGAAATTTCAGCCCAGAATTTCATGTCCAGCAAAATTAAGCATCATAAGTGAAGGAGAAATAAGATCCTTTTCAGACAAGCAAGTGCTGAGGGAATTTGGTATCACCAGATCTACCTTACGAGAGCTCCTGAAGGAAGCACTAAATATGGAAAGAAAAGATCATCACCTGCTACTACAAAAACACACTGAAGTACACAGTCCAATGATGCTAAAAAGCAAGCACATATGTAAGTCTGCAAAATAACCAGCTGACAGCATGACGACAGGATAAAATCCACACATACCATTACTAACCTTAAATGTAAATGGGCTAAATGCTCCCATTGAAAGACACGGGGCAAGCTGGGTAAAGAACCAAGACCCACTGGAGTATGCCGTCTTCAAGCAACCCATCTCACGTGCAGTGCCATACATAGGCTCAAAATAAAGGAATGGAGAAAAATATTTCAAGCAAATGGAAAACAGAAAAAAGGTGTTGCACTC